AGGGTCTTAGCCCCCGAAGCTGAGCCTGCCCTAGGTTCAGAGTTCAAACTCCTTGCCCTCCTAACCCTTCCCTCCTCCACAGGCACACAGGGTCAGGATCCGGTTAGCCAGGCCGGGGAAACCCCCACTCAACAGGGAAAATCCTCGCCCCCATAGATGGGTCAGGGCCCCGACCTGGCTTGTTTGGGAGGGGACAGTCCCATCCCTGCCAGAGGAGGAGTCACATGAGTTGTCAGCCCTGGCAGAGGTGTCACAGCCTCTGCCATCTCTGAAATGTAACTTTGGGGAAACCTAGGTACTAGAGGTGTAGCCAGCTAGGGACAAGCCCCAGGACACTTGGGTCAGCAAAGGTCACGAGGCTGGACTCGGGGTTCACTGCCGAGTCACTGCCACTTTATAAGGCCTGGTGCCTACCAGCTGAGCCAGTGGGCCTCCCCTCCCCCGCACATAGCCCTGAACTGAGGAAGTCATCCAAGCCCCACCCTAACTCTGCGCCGGGAGCGGAAATGTTTGTCCTTGTCGAGGCCGATGGGGAGACAACAGAGCCATGACGTGTTCCTTCCTGTGGGCCCAGACTCTGGATTCCTGAGCCACCACCCCCGCAGCCTCAAGATCTCCCCCTAACCTAGGCCTCTGTGACTTGTTCACGAATGGCCAGTCATCTGGCCATTCCACAAGGGGAGAAAATGGGCCCTGGCTCAAGAGTCCTGGGGTAGGACAAAGCCTTTCTGACCACAGCCTTGCTCTACATCTGCCCCTCTGTTGCCTGCGCTTAGGAAGTTTGCCTCTAAGCTGCAAGACCCTGTCGGCCGCTCTCCCTGATGACTCAGGGGCACCCCATGCTCAGCACATGCTCACAGCAACAATGCTCTCAGGTTAAGCCAGAGCCAGACTGGAGGGAGGGATCCTGGGAGGGAGGAGTGTTTGCTCTAGCAACCCATGGCAACTCCACAACACAGGTCTTTCCCCTCCCACTTGCCCTTCAGGCCAGCGGGGCCAGGGCTGTGCAGCCAGGACAGAACTCAGAAGCCAAAGCCTGCGGGTGACTCAGGTGCCTGAGGGAGTTTCGGGAGCAGAGGGCAGCCATCTCAGAACTGATTCTGGAGGAAGTGGGATCAGAGGCCAAAGGCAGAAGGTGGAAGGGGGCTTCATGAGTCATCTGCCCTCAGCCTGGGCCAGGTGTAGGGGAGATCTTTGTGCCAGCCACCCTAGAGTAGATCTGGGTGGAAGATGACTGGATTCAACACCCCCAGGGCTGGAAGGATCTGTGGGGTTGAAGGAGCTGAGTCTGTCAGTCCTTCCTGGTTAGGGGTTGGAGGCTCTGCCTCCACAGTCCAGGCTGAGGCAGAGGCCTGCCTCTCCTTCCAGAGAAGTCGGGTGGAAGGGAGAAATGGCAGTCTCTAAGACTCCGAGCGTACCTGGCTAACTTCCATAGTGCCCAGAGAAGGAGCTCAGTCGGCAAGGACTAGCCGAGGATCCCAGTCCTAGCAGCCTCCTGTCCCCTGCTCATGTGTCTAACAGCCTTTAACCTTCTCAGCACCTAGGAACCCAGGCAGCCTGGGACTATCTGATCCACTTGTTCTAAAACACAGGTAAGAAGGGGGTAGAAGGTAAAAACCCTTGAGGTGAAGGCCACCCTGAGTGTGGTTCCTCCAGCCAGCAGGTCCATGGCCAGCAGGCCTCTGCCCCCGGGACGCCAGGAGGAGGAGAATGCCAAAGACTCCGGGCGGAAACCCTCACCGGTGCGGCCCCGAGGCTGCCTGCCCAGCATTGATGAGGCCCGACCGGCAGGTCCAGGTCCAGCCCCGGCCTCGCGCCGGGGCTCCATGCTGGGCCTGGCCGCGTCCTTCTCCCGCCGCAACTCGCTGGTCGGGCCAGGCGCGGGTCCTGGGGGTCAGCGGCCATCCCTGGGCCCGGTGCCCCCTCTGGGCTCAAGGGTCAGCTTCTCAGGGTTGCCCCTGGCGCCCGCCCGTTGGGTGGCGCCCTCCTACCGCACGGAGCCAGTGCCCGGGGAGCGCTGGGAGGCTGCGCGTGCACAGCGTGCCCTGGAGGCGGCGCTGGCCGCAGGGCTGCACGACGCGTGCTACTCCAGCGACGAGGCCGCGCGGCTGGTGCGGGAGCTCTGCGAGCAGGTGCACGTTCGCCTGCGCGAGCTCAGCCCGCCACGCTACAAGCTGGTATGCAGTGTGGTGCTGGGGCCGCGCGCGGGCCAGGGCGTTCACGTGGTCAGCCGTGCGCTCTGGGACGTGGCGCGCGATGGGCTGGCCTCGGTCTCCTACACCAACACCTCGCTCTTCGCGGTGGCCACGGTCCACGGGCTCTACTGCGAGTGAGGGGGAGTCCAATTCTGCAAAATTGTTTATTATCCTAGGAGGAGGCCCCCCTGGGGCTCACATCCCAATAAATAAGTGTCTGACAATAAATAAAAGTGGTCCATAAATAACGCCCCCTAGCTGGGAGCTAAGGCTCAGGCTT